TATTCTCTTAAAGAAGAAGTGAGCAATTGGGCATATAGGGAAAAAAATCTAACTGGTGTCCTCGTTTCTGCAGCCCCTCTCCCTCAAGAAGAGCAATGTCTTGGTAGGAAAAAGGAAAGACACCTGGGAAAGGTACCAAATAGTAAGGGCTAGGAATAGAAAGAAGAACCAAAGATAAAAAGGAATTGAGCCTGGGCGCGGTGGCTCACGCCTGTAATCCCAGCACTTTGGGAGGCCTGAGGCAGGCGGATCACCTGAGGTCGGCGGATCACCTGAGGTCAAGAGTTTGCAGACCAGCCTCGCCAACATGGTGAAACCCCATCTCTACTAAAAACACAAAAAATTAGCCAGGCGGAGTGGCGGGCGCCTGTAATCCCAGCTACTTGGGAGGCTGAGGCAGGAGAATCGCTTGAACCCGGGAGGCGCTGGTTGCAATGAACCGAGATCACGCTACTGCACTCCAGCCTGGGCGACTGAGTGAGAATTGAGAAGAAATGGCAATTAGTTCAGAGGACTTAATGAGTACCTTTTGTGTGTCCAGCCGTCATAGGCAGAAAAGACACATCTCTGACCTCTAGAAGCATCCAGGGTATATGCATACGTAAGCACTTTGTAGCAATTTAAGATAGTAAATACCAAAGAGATAAAAATAGCTAATGGGATACTAAGTGTTTATGGGGGCCAAAGGGCGGGGGCTATTACTGAGTTAGGATAAACAGTGTATAAAAGCAGGGATAGTTATGAAATTCAGAAACTGCGTATATGGGCGGCTGACAGTAATTCTTCGACACTGGGAAACATAACGGATTCAAAAGAATTCTTCATCTCAGATTCCTCTAAAACCAAGTCTTCAAGAATGGGAGTCCAAAGAAACCTGGACCATCGTGAAGCGACTGCCCCCGGAACTTGAGTGGCCAGCTCCACTTTGCGACACGGAGACTGTTTGTGTGACACCTCCTCCAGCTCCCGTCCCCCTTCCGCCGCGTGGGTGCCATGGCAACGGAGAGAGACGGCAACCTGGGTTCCGGAAGCCGGAGAGCTGGAGCTTTGAAGCCACCCCGGTCAAAGGATGCTGAGTCCGGAGCGCCTAGCCCTACCGGACTACGAGTATCTGGGTAGGAACCCCCTTTAACTTTGGGGAGGGAAATTTTCTCTTTCTCTCTTGCTATTTGATTGCAGCTCAGCGACATGTCCTCACCTACATGGAGGATGCAGTGTGCCAGCTGCTAGAAAACAGGGAAGATATTAGCCAATATGGAATTGCCAGGTTCTTCACTGAATAGTAAGTACATGAATGTTGTACTAATACAGTGATAACAATGACTTCTTGACTTTTCTCTTTGCAGTTTTAACAGTGTATGCCAGGGAACACACATTCTCTTTCGAGAATTCAGCTTCGTCCAAGCCACCCCCCACAATAGGGTATCATTTTTACGGGCCTTCTGGAGATGCTTCCGAACTGTGGGCAAAAATGGCGGTAAGTCTTCCCAAATTCTTTTTCCTTCCTTCACCTAATGTGTTCCTCTCCATTTCCACTTCAGATTTGCTGACCATGAAAGAATATCACTGTTTGCTGCAATTACTGTGTCCTGATTTCCCGCTGGAGCTCACTCAGAAAGCAGCCAGGTACGTCTCCTGGACTCTTGAAACCAACTCAGTCTCTCTCTCAGATTCTCTCTTTCCCCTTCAGGATTGTGCTCATGGACGATGCCATGGACTGCTTGATGTCTTTTTCAGATTTCCTCTTTGCCTTCCAGATCCAGTTTTACTACTCAGGTGAGTGTTCCGGGGCTCCATCTGGCTCCGCACCACACCCACACCCCCACCCCCACGGTTCCAGAATTCCTGGACAGTGTGGCTGCCATCTATGAGGACCTGCTGTCAGGCAAGAACCCCAACACAGTGATTGTGCCGACGTCGTCCAGTGGGCAGCACCGCCAACGACCTGCCTTGGGCGGGGCCGGCACGCTGGAGGGCGTGGAGGCGTCGCTGTTCTACCAGTGTCTGGAAAACCTGTGTGATCGGCACAAGTACAGGTGAGGAACGGGCATGCAGCCCCCAGCCCCCCTAGGCTCTGAATGTGGCATCTCTCCTTCTTAGCTGCCCACCCCCAGCACTTGTCAAAGAGGCCCTCAGCAATGTTCAGAGACTGACCTTCTATGGATTCCTCATGGCTCTCTCAAAGCACCGTGGAATCAACCAAGCCCTCGGTAAGTCAGAGCTAAGCAGCCGTCAGCCTCTCGATTAACTACTGTGCCCCCAATGATCTCCTAGGAGCTTTGCCTGACAAGGGGGATCTGATGCACGACCCAGCAATGGATGAAGAGCTGGAACGGCTGTAAGTGTCAAGTGGGAGGATACTGCCCCCTTGTGGGGGCCAGACGGGTCGGACACGGCTGTGCCCCATCTGGGGCCAACACCACTTGTCTGTAACATCCCACATCTGCCAGGGAAGGGTCTGGGGGCCAGTGGAGGCCTGAGGTGTCCCTCCCTCTGAGTCCTTTGGGGGCTGCAGCCCAGGGGTTTACCCTAGTGTTAAGAGTGGGCATGGAGGCCCTGCTCTCTGTACAGGAGGCCTCTCGCTGCCCTCCAGGCTTCTTCCCTTCTTCAGGCTGGCCCAGGTCCCAGGCCTGGTCAACTCGGTCACAGCCAGTCCAGAGGCCAGTTGCCTGCCTTCCCGGACCCCTCCCCGGGTTGGCTCTCCCTGGAGACCTCTCCATCATTCCCGAAAAGTGGATGGAGAGAGTGATGGCTCCACTGAAGAGACAGACGAGTCGGAGACTTGAGGAGTCCAAAGGGTCCTGCCCACAGCGCCCTGTACCTGCTCCCACCCAGCCCTTGGTGTGCCCACCCAGCCTCCTCTCCAGCACCTTGCTGTGCTGCCCTCTGCTGCTGACAAGGTGAATAACAGCCCCAAGACCAGCCAGAGGGGCTCTGATGATCAGCCCAGCCAGTGGCCCCGGAAGGTGAATGGCCTGCTCTCCCTGGCCCTATCAGCCTGTGAACTTCACTTAGGCCCCAAGCTGACAGACTGTGCTGAGGCCACCTTGTCACGCCGTAGCCTGTTAGTCCTCCTAACCTCTTAAGAGCAGTCTCTTCTGAGCCAGCCTCTGCGGGTCCCCCAATAAGGTTCATCTCCTCACAGCAACTCCATTAAGGGGGAGAACCCGAATAGCCACGCAGGGCCTTGCACCATCAAGGGTGACACCTGCGACGCAAGTACCAGGAGGACATAACCGCTGTGGCCTGTTGGAGAACAGCCAGTAGCCTTGGTAATATGAAGGGTGGGCCAGAAGATGATTTCACTTGCAAAAACTGCTTCAAGTCTTGACCCCTTTGTGTCTAATAGCTAAACAAACATGTGAAACGAATAAAAAGTCCCTCATGTCTGGTAACTGGTGAGTCTAAAGCTCCTAGGCTGAGGGGA